GGATTTCCTTAGCTTGTGCTGTATCAGTAGATCATCATTCAGATACTGATCCTTAGCACAGTAACGCTGAGGGACCTTTGTCCTGTTCTCTCATTTTACAGAGAAGGAAGCAGGCAAAACTATGTATTGTCTATTTTATGTAATTATGTTTGCTTCCCAGATAAACTACACAGAAGGAAGCAGGCAAAACTGACTATGTATTGTCTACTTTATGTAATTATGTTTGCTTCCCAGATAAACTATTTTTTGCTAAAGGGCAAGAACAATATTCACTACTTCTGCAGTATCTCCTCCTCTCCTCCATCAGGGCCCAGTTCGTGCCATAAGTAGATGGACCAGAACAGTGTTCAAACAGTAAATGAAGTAAAAACTCATTGGCCAGGAACCGTGACACGCGTCTTTAGTCCAAGCTACTCAGGAGGCTGAGGCAGGAGGATCCCTTGAGCCTGCAGGAGTTCGAGACCAGACTGGGCAACGTAGCGAGTCCTTGTCTCAAAGAAAAAAAAAACAAAACCTCATTAGTTTCCTCTGTGGATGGAATGAGGCGAGATTTTTGAGGCCTTTTAATTACCTCCTAGTTTCTGCCTCAGTAATTTTCAAACAGGATCTTGAATAAGATGGGAGTGCTACCACGTCTGACCAGGGGTGTAACTTCCGCAGAACCCTGAGTCCAGGCCTAAGTGGCTAGGCGGACTCCAACTCCCCTCAAAGTGAGCTCCCCGGACCGAAATGAGTCAGCCAGGTCCACCGCCAGCCCAGGTAGTGGGCCCGGACTCCGACCCCCGCGGGTCCCCGAGCCCCGCGGTTCCGGGCACCGTGGTGTGCGCCCGGGGCGTGTTTCAGCTCTTGGTCCGCTCCCCCTCGCCCTCCTCCCGGAACCACGCCCGCTCCTCGCGCACGCAGCCCGTCGGCCCTGCAGCGTCGTAGGACAGGGCGGGACTGGGGTGGGAGGCCGTTGGTTGGCTGGCGGGCTGCGGAAGGCGGGGCTCGTGTGCGCACCAGCGCGTCCTCGCTCAGCGTTGCTCCTGCGCGCGCAGCTGGTCGGCCCGCGGCGGTGCTGCGCGGATCCGGCGTCGGGGCCCGGCATGGCGGGGGCCGGGGCCAAGCCGGGCCGGACCCGGACCTAAATGCCTCTGTTCTTCTCCGCGCTGTTGGTCTTGCTGCTAGTTGCGCTTAGCGCCCTCTTTCTAGGCCGGTGAGGGTTCCCGGCCGCGCCGGCGGCGGCGGGGTCCTATGAATTAACAGGAATTTTTCTGCAGGTGGCTTGTGGTCCGGTTGGCCACCAAGTGGTGTCAGCGGAAGCTGCAGGCGGAGCTAAAGATTGGCTCCTTCCGCTTTTTTTGGATCCAGAATGTCAGTCTTAAGTTTCAGCAACACCAGCAAACAGTGGTGAGTTCTGGGAAACTCTGGATATGTGTGTAAGCACACAGAGCTTTCTCCCTCACTGTTTTAGGAAATTGATAACCTGTGGATTTCCAGCAAACTCCTTAGCCATGATCTTCCGTGAGTACCCTATATTCTCACTTCTCCCCTAGCCTGGTGGCAGTGAGATTTCTCTTCTGGGCAGACACTATGTGGCATTGTGCTTTGGAGAAGTGCGTATCAGAACGGACCTACAGAAAGTTTCTGACCTGTCTGCCCCATTCTCCCAGAGCGCTGGGGTGGATCAAAAGGAACTGTCCTTCAGCCCATCCTTATTGAAGATCTTCTGCCAAGTGAGACAACTTCTCCTGCTATCCTGGACTGTACTTTGGCATGGTTGGCTTTGGAGTTATGGGTAGATTTTTCTGTTTTTAGGGCATAATGCTAAATTATTGTTCATCCTTGCTTCTTCCTTCCAGCTATTCTCCATTCATGTAGATGCTATAAACATCATGGTTCTCAAGGTGGATACCTCTGAGTCCTTATGGCATATTCAGATCAGTAGAAGCAGATTTCTTTTGGATAGTGATGGGAAAAGGTAAGCACTGGGGAGCAGAGGATCTAGCCGTCGCCAAGTGCTCTTAATTTTTTTCCTTTCCCAGGCTAATCTGTGAGGTGAGCTTATGTAAGATCAACAGCAAAGTTCTAAAGAGTGGTCAGCTGGTAAGTATGCCATGATCATTCAGATGCCTCATACATACACCTTAGAGGCTTATCATCCCCACAGGAGGACACCTGCCTAGTGGAGCTTTCACTGGCCCTGGACCTGTGTCTAAAGGTGGGCATTAGCAGTCGGCATCTCACTGCTATCACTGTGGATGTGTGGACACTCCATGCTGAACTGCATGAGGGCCTCTTCCAGAGCCAACTGCTGTGCCAGGGCCCAAGCCTAGCATCTAAGCCTGTTCCCTGTTCAGGTAAAGCCCCAGTGATTGAGCTTCTTGGCTGCATGGTTCTTACGTTATTCATTCATATTTTCAGAGGTGACAGAAAACTTAGTTGAGCCAACTCTGCCTGGCCTATTCCTTCTCCAGCAGCTGCCAGACCAGGTCAAGGTTAAGATGGAGAACACAAGCGTGGTATTGTCCATGAATAGTCAAAAGAGGTGAGGTCTCTCCTGACACAGAAGATGGGAGAATCTTCCTGAGCTGGAATCTGTCTCGGTCCAGGCACCTGACTTGGACTCTGAAGCTGCTGCAGTTCCTGTACCACCGTGATGAGGATCAGCTGCCCCTTCGAAGCTTCACAGCAAACTCTGATATGGCACAGATGAGCACTGAACTGCTGCTGGAAGGTTCATGGGTCGGGGTACTGGTACTGAGCGAGTCTCCTCTGATCTGTCCTCTGGCCTCTTACAGATGGGTTGTTGTTGTCCCAGAGTCGCCAACGCATTGTCTGCCTCAACTCCCTCAAGGCTAGTGTGCAGGTGTGATGATTGTGGTACCAAGAATTGTTCCTCCAAACCCACAGTTCTGGTCTTCTTATTTCAGGTGACCACCATTGACCTCTCAGCCTCCCTAGTTCTGAACACTTGCATCATTCACTACCGGCACCAGGAATTCTCTCACTGGCTGCACCTGCTAGCACTGGAAACCCAAGGGTCTAGTTCACCTGTTCTAAAGCAAAGGAAAAAAAGGTCAGTCTGATCTTTTTCAGCCACCTTCTTGTTTACCAAACAATGATGTCTTGTTCCTATGCAGAACCTTCCCCCAAATCCTGGCTCCCATCATCTTTAGCACCTCCATCTCCAATGTCAACATTTCCATTCAACTTGGAGATACACCACCTTTTGCCTTGGGATTCAATTCTATCTCTCTGGGTAAGGCTCTCAGATGGAATAGGAACAAGAATCCATGCAATCCCTCTTTCTCACCTTTGTTCAGATTACCAGCACCTCAGGCCACAAAGCATCCATCAGCGGGGCGTCCTAACTGTGGACCACCTCTGCTGGCGTGTGGGCAGTGACTCCCACATTCAGCGGGCGCCACACCCACCCAATATGCATGTTTGGGGTGAGGCACTTGTTCTGGACTCCTTCACACTACAGGTAGGTGAGGGCTTTGGTGAATAGGGGCCTGCCTTCTAATGGGATCCGTCTGCTTCTTCTCTAGGGTAGCTATAACCAGCCTCTGGGCCTGTCCAGCACCCAGTCAGATACCCTTTTTCTTGATTGTACCATTCGAGGACTTCAGGTGGAAGCATCAGATACCTGTGCCCAATGTCTGTCTCGTATCTTATCCCTGATGGGTCCACAATCTGGGAAGTCAGCTGTCTCTAGGCACTCTTCATTTGGGGAATCTGTGTCATTACTGTGGAAGGTGGACTTGAAGGTCGAAGACATGAACTTGTTTACCCTTTCTGCCTTGGTTGGTAAGTGGGACAAGGAGTCTATACTGAAGTGTGAACCAAGGCTGACATGGTTTCTGGTTGTTAGGTGCTTCAGAGGTACGACTGGACACCCTAACTATCCTGGGCAGTGCAGAGACGTCCACTGTGGGGATTCAAGGACTTGTGTTAGCGCTGGTGAAATCAGTCACGGAGAAGATGCAACCCTGTTGCAAGGCCCCTGACATCCCTACCCCAGTGCTCAGCCTTTCCATGCTCTCCATCACCTATCACAGCAGCATCCGCTCTCTGGAGGTAATGTTCCTGTGGAGAGGTGGGGCCAGGCTATATGACACCTGATCTTCTTTATTTTTTCTAGCTCGTATGTTTTTAACTTTTTGTGGAATTTAAAATACATACAAAACTAGAGAGAATTTATAAGCTTTTGTATACCAAGATTCAATAATTACCAATTCATGACCAACTTCTTTTAATTATACTGTCACCAATTTCCCCTGCCTCAGGCTCTGGGATTATTTTGAAGTAGGTAAGTACGTATCAGACATATATAATTTCAACATTGACAGATCCTTTTCTTCTGCTCCCTAAAGGTTCAGTGTGGTGCAGGGCTGACCTTACTTTGGAGCCCCCCAGATCACATGTACCTGTACCAGCATGTCCTGGCCACTCTACAGTGCCGAGACCTACTAAGAGCCACTGTGTTTCCTGAGACTGTACCATCCCTTGCACTAGAGACTTCAGGAACTACTTCTGAGCTAGAAGGCCGTGCCCCTGAGCCATTACCCCCAAAGCGGCTGCTAAACCTAACCCTGGAGGTGAGCACAGCCAAGCTCACAGCTTTTGTAGCTGAGGACAAGTTCATTACCCTGGCTGCAGAGAGTGTGTCACTGAGCCGGCATGGAGGTTCCCTGCAGGCATACTGTCCAGAGCTGGCTGCTGGCTTTGATGGCAATAGTATCTTCAACTTCAAGGAGGTGGAGGTGCAGCTGCTACCTGAGCTGGAAGAGATGATCCTCCACCGGAACCCCTTCCCTGCGCTGCAGACCCTCCGGAACCGTGTTTGGCTCCTCTCTTTCGGCTCAGTCTCGGTGGAGTTTCCTTATCAGTATGACTTTTCTCGAACTCTAGATGAGGCTGTGGGAGTTCAGAAGTGGCTGAAGGGACTACATCAAGGGACTCGTGCTTGGGCCTCTCCAAGCCCTGTCCCACTCCCACCTGATCTACTCTTAAAGGTTGAGCACTTCTCATGGGTTTTCTTGGATGATGTTTTTGAGGTGAAACTTCATGATAACTACGAGCTGATGAAGGATGAAAGTAAGGAGAGTGCCAAAAGACTACAGCTACTGGATGCTAAAGTGGCCGCCCTTCGGAAGCAGCATGGGGAGTTGTTGCCTGCCCGCAAAATTGAGGAGCTCTATGCCTCTTTGGAACGCAAAAACATTGAAATCTACATCCAGCGTTCCCGTCGTCTCTATGGCAACACACCCATGCGCCGGGCACTGCTTACTTGGAGCTTAGCAGGGCTAGAACTGGTAGCTCTGGCAGATGCCTCCTTCCATGGTCCTGAGCATGTGGTAGAACAGGTTCAAGAGCTTGATCCAGGCAGCCCTTTTCCCCCTGAGGGATTAGATCTTGTCATTCAGTGGTGTCGAATGCTCAAGTGCAATGTCAAGAGCTTTCTGGGTAAGTAGTGTTTCCTTTATTTGCAGACCCCGGTAGCCAGTGTGTACCCTTCCTCTGGTAACAGTTCGGATCAGGGACTATCCACGGTACCTGTTTGAGATCCGTGACTGGCGGCTAATGGGTCGACTTGTGGGCACCGAGCAGAGTGGTCAGCCTTGCTCCCGTCGGCGTCAGATCTTGCACTTGGGGCTTCCGTGGGGTAACGTGGCAGTGGAGAGGAACATGCCCCCACTCAAATTCTACCATGACTTTCACTGTGAGTAGAGATGAGGCAGTTGGTTTGGCTGAAACAAGTTATAGCCTTTGTTCCTCTACCCCAGCGGAAATATTCCAGTACACAGTGGTGTGGGGCCCATGCTGGGATCCAGCCTGGACACTAATTGGCCAGTGTGTGGACCTCTTGACCAAGCCCTCAGCTGACCCCAGCCCACCTTTGCCCTGGTGGGACAAGAGCCGTCTTCTGTTCCATGGAGACTGGCACATGGACATTGAACAGGCGAACCTGCACCAGCTGGCCACTGAGGTGAGGGGTGTCATGATACTTTTATCCTATCAATATCTCACCAAATTCTCGGGGGTGGTCATAGGATCCATACAACACAACTGAAAATATGCACTGGGAGTGGAGCCACCTGTCTTTTCATTGGAAACCTGGTCAGTTTGTGTTCAAGGGTGACTTGGATATCAACGTGAGAACAGCCTCTAAGTGAGTGGAGTGAAGGGAGGGTCCTCCATGGGGCACTGAGGGCTGGGGTTCCATTGTGAGGCAGGTATGACGACTGCTGCTTCCTTCACCTGCCTGACCTCTGCATGACACTGGACCTGCAGTGGCTGTGCCATGGGAACCCCCATGATCACCATAGTGTCACTCTGCGGGCCCCAGAGTTCCTGCCTGAGGTGCCCTTGGGCCAGCTTCATGACTCCTACCGGGCCTTTCGCTCGGAGAACCTCAATCTCTCCATCAAGATGGATCTGACTCGGCACAGTGGAAGTGAGGCTTGGGCCTGGGGCAGTGGGGAGGAATAACTAGGAAATGTCTGTCTTTCTCTTTGCAGCAATATCCCAGCCCCGAATTCTGCTATATAGTAGTACCCTGCGCTGGATGCAAAACTTCTGGGCAACTTGGACAAGTGTCACAAGGCCTATCTGCAGGGGAAAGCTCTTCAATAACCTGAAACCCAGCAAGAAGAAACTTGGTCAGCACTACAAGCAACTTTCCTATACAGCCCTCTTTCCCCAGCTGCAGGTAAGGCACTGATGTCCCTGCTGACATCTTCACCTTTGTTAATGTTATGCTCTCTTGTTGCCAGGTACATTATTGGGCCTCATTTGCCCAGCAACGGGGCATCCAGATTGAGTGCAGTCAGGGCCATGTCTTCACTCGGGGGACTCAGCGGCTTATACCTCAAGGTAAAATGAAAGACTCCTTTCATTTCTCCTATCATGGTCTCTGTGTGCCTCTTTTTCTCAGCAGGCACAGTGATGCGGCGCCTTATCTCTGATTGGAGTGTTACCCAGATGGTGAGTGACCTAAGTCAGGTGACCGTTCACCTGATGGCCTCACCCACTGAAGAGAATGCTGATCACTGTCTTGATCCCTTGGTAACAAAGACCCACCTGCTGAGCTTGTCCTCCCTCACCTACCAACGGCATAGCAATCGCACAGCTGAGGAGGTACTCCCTGACACACTTTCTTTATTACCTTATGCTACCCTGAAGTCCTTTTCCTGTTTCTTAGGAGCTCTCTGCTCGTGATGGGGATCCTACCTTTCATACACATCAGCTGCACTTAGTAGATTTACGGATTTCCTGGACAACTACCAATCGAGACATTGCCTTTGGGTTATATGATGGGTACAAAAAGGCAGCTGTACTCAAACGTAATCTTTCTACTGAGGCCCTGAAGGGGTTAAAGATTGATCCACAGATGCCAGCCAAAAAGCCAAAGCGGGGTGTCCCAACTAGTGCCTCAGCCCCACCTCGTGTTAACACTCCCAGCTTCAGTGGACAACCTGATAAGGGGTCATCAGGAGGTAAGCTCGGGGAGATGAGACTTTTTGGGTTTTGACCTTTCCCTGCTTCCTATTTCTCTGCCAGGTGCTTACATGTTGCAGAAGCTAATTGAAGAGACAGATAGGTTTGTAGTGTTCACAGAAGAGGAATCAGGCATGAGTGACCAGTTGTGTGGCATTGCTGCCTGCCAGACGGATGACATATACAACCGAAACTGCCTTATTGAATTGGTCAACTGTCAGGTACCTTCTCTTTACAAGTTACCTCAACATCAGTAGCTTAACTCTGCTTCTATCTCTGGCATAGATGGTTCTTCGTGGAGCAGAGACAGAAGGCTGTGTCATTGTGTCAGCTGCCAAAGCCCAACTGCTGCAGTGCCAGCACCATCCAGCCTGGTATGGTGATACATTGAAGCAAAAGACATCCTGGACTTGCCTCTTGGATGGCATGCAGTACTTTGCCACCACTGAAAGCAGCCCCACAGAGCAGGATGGCCGACAGCTCTGGTTAGAGGTTAGTCAGTGAGTTTGTGAAGGCCCATTATAGGAGCTAAAGTTGCCTGCATCTCTTTCTTCAGGTGAAGAATATCGAGGAGCACCGGCAGCGTAGTCTGGACTCTGTGCAGGAGCTGATGGAGAGTGGGCAGGCAGTGGGCGGCATGGTTACCACAACCACAGGTCAGCCCTCCCCCTCCTCTGCATCAAATGATCTTTTTCTTATCTCTTTCCCACCTCTTCCCAGATTGGAACCAGCCAGCTGAGGCACAGCAAGCCCAGCAAGTCCAGCGGATCATTTCGCGTTGCAACTGCCGAATGTACTATATTAGTTACAGCCATGACATTGATCCTGAACTAGCAACTCAGATTAAGCCACCTGAAGTTCTTGAGAACCAGGAAAAGGAAGATCTCCTAAAGAAGCAGGAAGGTATTCAGGGCTTGAAAGGCTTTTAGGAAGGGAGCCTTTTATTTAGCTGCTAACAATTATCTAGGGGCTGTGGATACCTTCACCCTTATCCACCATGAGCTGGAAATTTCCACCAACCCAGCTCAGTATGCCATGATCCTGGACATTGTCAACAACCTGCTGCTCCATGTAGAACCTAAGCGGAAGGTGAGCATGGGCCCTTGTAGAATGCTGGTTAGAATCATATTCATTTCCCTTTCCATTCCTTTAGGAACATAGTGAGAAGAAGCAACGGGTCAGGTTCCAGCTTGAGATCTCTAGCAATCCAGAGGAGCAACGCAGCAGCATACTGCATTTGCAGGAGGCTGTGCGGCAGCATGTGGCCCAAATACGACAGCTGGAGAAGCAGATGTATTCTATCATGAAGGTAGTCACTGCAGATAGATAGTTTGAGAACCAGCGGTCTCTCAGTTTCTATCCTGGTTCCCTAGTCTTTGCAGGATGACAGCAAGAATGAGAATCTGCTTGACCTGAACCAGAAGCTTCAGTTGCAGCTAAACCAGGAGAAGGCCAACCTGCAGCTGGAAAGTGAAGAACTGAATATCCTCATCAGGTGCCCCAGCATTCTTTCCTTGCCCTTTTCCATTACTGGCTTTGGCTCCCCTGTCCACTTACAGGTGTTTTAAGGATTTCCAACTGCAGCGGGCTAACAAGATGGAGCTGCGAAAGCAGCAAGAAGATGTGAGTGTGGTCCGTCGCACTGAGTTTTACTTTGCTCAGGCACGGTGGCGCCTGACAGAGGAAGATGGACAGCTGGGAATTGCTGAATTAGAACTGCAGAGGTTCCTCTACAGCAAGGTATCTGGGGTATATGGTCACACAAAGGCAGCTATAGTAGATGGGGCAAAATCTGTCTTTATAGGTGAATAAGTCTGATGACACAGCAGAACATCTTCTGGAGTTGGGCTGGTTTACCATGAACAACCTCCTCCCCAATGCTGTCTATAAGGCAAGTCTTTTTTCCCCTTTCCTAGTCCATTTGGTTGGGCTCTTCTTTACTCTCTATCCTACAGGTAGTACTGCGGCCCCAGAGCTCCTGCCAGTCTGGGCGACAGCTAGCTCTCCGCCTCTTCAGCAAAGTTCGGCCCCCTGTTGGGGGTATCTCTGTTAAGGAGCATTTTGAGGTTAGTAAGCAGTCCCTTAGGGACCTGGGAACTTAATTGCTTCTTGAATCTTTTTCCTTTTTAGGTAAATGTGGTGCCTCTCACCATCCAGCTGACACACCAGTTCTTCCACAGAATGATGGGCTTTTTCTTTCCTGGCCGAAGTGTGGAAGATGATGAAGTTGGTGATGAAGAGGATAAGTCCAAACTGGTGACTACTGGTGAGAACTTTTATGGTGGAGCCCCAGAAGAAGGATGACAGCTGGTACACTTGCTTTTTCATAGGAATACCAGTGGTGAAGCCTCGGCAGCTGATTGCAACAGATGATGCAGTACCACTGGGCCCTGGGAAGGGTGTGGCACAGGGTTTGACTCGGAGTTCTGGGGTCAGAAGGTCATTTCGCAAATCGCCAGAGGTACCAAACATGCCCCTGATGATAGAAAAATGCAGGGCTCACACTCCTTGCCTGCCTTTCTTAGCACCCTGTGGATGACATTGACAAGATGAAAGAGCGAGCTGCCATGAACAACTCCTTCATCTACATAAAGATTCCACAGGTTCCACTGTGTGTCAGCTACAAGGTCTGCACCTCTCAAGCACTTTGTAGAACAGGTTTTTTTCTTTCCCCTCCCCCTCCTCTTACAGGGTGAGAAGAACAGTGTGGACTGGGGTGACCTTAACCTGGTGCTGCCCTGTCTGGAGTACCACAACAACACATGGACATGGCTAGACTTTGCCATGGCTGTCAAAAGGGACAGCCGCAAAGCCCTGGTTGCCCAGGTATCCCGCCAGGGCTCATGGCTGTTTGGCTAACATTTTCTTTTACTCCTCTCCAATCTGCCAGGTAATCAAAGAGAAGCTAAGGCTGAAGTCTGCAACAGGCTCTGAGGTCCGGGGAAAGCTAGAAACTAAATCGGACCTGAACATGCAACAGCAGGAAGAGGAGGAGAAAGCCCGGCTCCTCATTGGTTTAAGTGTGGGCGACAAGAACCCTGGCAAGAAGTCCATCTTTGGCAGGCGCAAATGATTTGGCGATTCGAGTGGCTGCAGTACAGGATCTGACTCTGGCTCAGGCTCCAGGGACTTGTGGGGTGGGAGGGGCTTCCCGTTATCCACGAGGATTTGTGGGTGTCAGAGCCCATAGGCATCACTCTTCAGCACCTGGTCTGTTCGCTGCAGGGCATGGTGGACAGTAATGCTGAGTTCTGTCTCACACTGATCAGGCTCAGGGCCAGAGAGGCAACAAGAGAGCAAGACCCAGGGAATGGGCCCAGGGCAGGACCCTATTCCCTTGGGGTCAAGTGAAAGGGTAGGGGGATAGTCCTGATCAAGTGTGATAAATTTTTATAGACATATATAAATATATATATATTATATATATATTTCTAAGTGTAACTGTCCTTCCTCTGTGCCAGGAAACGGGAGGGGGCTGATCCTCTGATCCTCACTCCACTGTCATGTTTGAAAGAGGTATTGGTGTTCTGGAGTGGGGGTCAACCCCTCCCCAGTCTCTGTGCTAAGTTCACTTGGGAGGATGGCAGTAGGAGCCAGGGCTGGCCATGGGTCCCCTACCCTTCCCCGTAGGATATACCCTGGAGAATGGCAAAATGATTTAAAGAGAAAAAAAAAGATATTTTAAATTTGATGCTCATTTTTGTGTGTGTGTGTTGAGTGCATGCATTC